AGTAGATCTGTAGTTGATAAGGGACGTGATGGAGAGGGACGAGATGAAGGGATTATGAAGGGGGGGGAGGAAACTTAGAGGTGAATACGTTCATTTGATTATGGTGATTTCATGGGTGCACAGGTATGTCAAAACTTATCAAATTGGACATTTAAATACGTGCAGTTTGTCATGTCAATTATTTTAAAATAAAGTCGTTTTTAAAAAAGAGATAAGACAGTCAGATCCCTGAGGGTCAGATTGAGGAACTCTCGAAGACTTCAGGAGCAGAAAGATGTTAAAGCAGTTTTAAGAAAATTAAACTGATTGTGGTCTTCCCAGTAGATAAGGAATAACATTTAGTAAACCATTGCTAATAGCCAAACCTTGGCATGTGTGACAGCAAAATAAATGGAAAGGTGGATAGGTACATATTACATCAAGGGAACAACCCAGTTTTTGGTGCAGAAGGTGTGGTGTATGCGTGTATGTGGGTGAGTATCTCTGGAGGGAAAAAGACAGTCCCATAGTTAAACAAAGAAGAATATTTACCGGCAGCAACAGGAGAGGCTAGAGAAAGAACATGATTGGGGTAAAAAGATGATTCTGCATTTTGGACGAGGAGAGAGTAACATTTAAAGCCTCTACTCGCTCTGAAGCACACAGAGTGTGTTGCGACACTCGAGTTTGCTGGAGCGAGTCGGCACAGGCCAGGCCTAGTTAGCGGAATGAGCCCACACAGCAACTCCAGACTGGATCCGCAAGCCTTGAACCTTAACCCTCAACCTCCGATTCCCCAAGTTCCACTCTCGTAGCTGAGGCTGAAGTTTGTCTAAGTCCCGCCTAGGTACCCAACGGAGATACGGCGTGAACACCCCACCACTTTCTGGGAACCCAGAGGCGGTCGGCGTGGCGGCGCGAACCTGCCCAGCGCGTGCGCGCGGCGCGCAGGGAGGCGGCCTGGAATCGAGGGAGCGCGCGCCCTTCACGTGACCCGACCCGCGGGCGGCGACGCACGCGCCGCGCCGCGCCGCTCACGTGGTCCGTCCCCAGCCCCGTCGCCGGCGGAGGCGGGCGCGGGCGCGTCCCTGTGGCCAGTCACCCGGAGGAGTTGGTCGCACAATTATGAAAGACTCGGCTTCTGCTGCTAGCGCCGGAGCTGAGTTAGTTCTGAGAAGGTTTCCCTGGGCGTTCCTTGTCCGGCGGCCTCTGCTGCCGCCTCCGGAGACGCTTCCCGATAGATGGCTACAGGCCGCGGAGGAGGAGGAGGTGGAGTTGCTGCCCTTCCGGAGTCCGCCCCGTGAGGAGAATGGTACTGGACCCACGCAGGCCCGGGCGGGGAATTATAAACAATTCTTTAAAACATTTTGTTTTAGTCCCAGAAATCCTGGATAGAAAGCACTTTGACCAAGAGGGAATGTGTATATATTATACCAAGTTCCAAGGACCCTCACAGGTAAGCACACCTTTGTTACTTCTGGGGTCTTCAAATAATTTATTTACCTTTTTGTGTTCAATAGATGCCTTCCAGGATGTCAAATTTGTCAGCAACTCGTCAGGTAAGTTTAACATAACTATACCGCACAAATTTAAGGGTGTTTTAATCTCACCTTTTTCTTTTAGGTGTTTTTGTGGTCGCTTGGTCAAGCAACATGCTTGTTTTACTGCAAGTCTTGCCATGAAATACTCAGATGTGAAATTGGGTGACCATTTTAATCAGGCAATAGAAGAATGGTCTGTGGAAAAGCATACAGAACAGAGCCCAACGGATGCTTATGGAGTCATAAATTTTCAAGGGGGTTCTCATTCCTACAGAGCTAAGGTATGTCACATATTGGATTTTTCTTCATTTATAATTATTTTCTCCTTTTAAAATCTTTTTCTAGTATGTGAGGCTATCATATGACACCAAACCTGAAGTCATTCTGCAACTTCTGCTTAAAGAATGGCAAATGGAGTTACCCAAACTTGTTATCTCTGTACATGGGGGCATGCAGAAATTTGAGCTTCACCCACGAATCAAGCAGTTGCTTGGAAAAGGTCTTATTAAAGCTGCAGTTACAACTGGAGCCTGGATTTTAACTGGAGGAGTAAACACAGGTAATGTGATGATTATACCAATTTTATTTAGTAAACAAAATGAATAAACTTTTTTTATGAACAGGTGTGGCAAAACATGTTGGAGATGCCCTCAAAGAACATGCTTCCAGATCATCTCGAAAGATTTGCACTATCGGAATAGCTCCATGGGGAGTGATTGAAAACAGAAATGATCTTGTTGGGAGAGATGTAAGAATTATTTTTAAAATTTCTTATGTTTGGCTCACTAACTCTTTTGTTTGCTATTGTTTAGGTGGTTGCTCCTTATCAAACCTTATTGAACCCCCTGAGCAAATTGAATGTTTTGAATAATCTGCATTCCCATTTCATATTGGTGGATGATGGCACTGTTGGAAAGTATGGGGCGGAAGTCAGACTGAGAAGAGAACTTGAAAAAACTATTAATCAGCAAAGAATTCATGCTAGTAAGTGAATTCACAAATTTGTTATTGTTGAAATAATTTTTTAATTTAACTTTGCTCTTTTTAGGGATTGGCCAGGGTGTCCCTGTGGTGGCACTTATATTTGAGGGTGGGCCAAATGTTATCCTCACAGTTCTTGAATACCTTCAGGAAAGCCCCCCTGTTCCAGTAGTTGTGTGTGAAGGAACAGGCAGAGCTGCAGATCTGCTAGCGTATATTCATAAACAAACAGAAGAAGGAGGGTAAGTGTATGACAACATTTTAATTAATTTTAAAATCAGTGAATTATGTTTCCTTTTATTCCAGGAATCTTCCTGATGCAGCAGAGCCCGATATTATTTCCACTATCAAAAAAACATTTAACTTTGGCCAGAATGAAGCACTTCATTTATTTCAAACACTGATGGAGTGCATGAAAAGAAAGGAGCTTGTAAGTAGATTTCAGCAGAAATTTAAAAAGCTAGGCATAATGTTATAAATTTATCTTTAAATAGATCACTGTTTTCCATATTGGGTCAGATGAACATCAAGATATAGATGTAGCAATACTTACTGCACTGCTAAAAGGTAAGCCTCTAAGAACTTTTTTATTTGTAAGAGAACCTGTCAACTATTTTCTTTATTCGATTAGGTACTAATGCATCTGCATTTGACCAGCTTATCCTTACATTGGCATGGGATAGAGTTGACATTGCCAAAAATCATGTATTTGTTTATGGACAGCAGTGGCTGGTATGTAAATAATCTACATACACAATACAATTAAATATGTATTTATTAAATTTGATACTCCTAGGTTGGATCCTTGGAACAAGCTATGCTTGATGCTCTTGTAATGGATAGAGTTGCATTTGTAAAACTTCTTATTGAAAATGGAGTAAGCATGCATAAATTCCTTACCATTCCGAGACTGGAAGAACTTTACAACACTGTAAGTCTACATTAAAATTCTTTATTGACTACTAATAGTTTGCTGTAACTTTTTCTCCCTAAAGAAACAAGGTCCAACTAATCCAATGCTGTTTCATCTTGTTCGAGACGTCAAACAGGTAAGAGATTATTTTTTGCTTTTGAAAAATGTTGATCTATTTAAAACAAATGTTTTGTTTCTAGGGAAATCTTCCTCCAGGATATAAGATCACTCTGATTGATATAGGACTTGTTATTGAATATCTCATGGGAGGAACCTACAGATGCACCTATACTAGGAAACGTTTTCGATTAATATATAATAGTCTTGGTGGAAATAATCGGGTATGTAAAATTTGTGGGGAAATCTATATATAATCTATAAAAGCTAATAAGATCTCATTTTCAGAGGTCTGGCCGAAATACCTCCAGCAGCACTCCTCAGTTGCGAAAGAGTCATGAATCTTTTGGCAATAGGGCAGATAAAAAGGAAAAAATGAGGCATAACCATTTCATTAAGACAGCACAGCCCTACCGACCAAAGGTAAATTTATTTAAATATTATTCTTTCTGGGTAATGAGCTTTATAACTTTATTTTCCCTGGAAGATTGATACAGTTATGGAAGAAGGAAAGAAGAAAAGAACCAAAGATGAAATTGTAGACATTGATGATCCAGAAACCAAGCGCTTTCCTTATCCACTTAATGAACTTTTAATTTGGGCTTGCCTTATGAAGAGGCAGGTCATGGCCCGTTTTTTATGGCAACATGGTGAAGAATCAATGGCTAAAGCATTAGTTGCCTGTAAGATCTATCGTTCAATGGCATATGAAGCAAAGCAGAGTGACCTGGTAGATGATACTTCAGAAGAACTAAAACAGTATTCCAAGTAAGTGGTATTTTATCATTTGAAAACATTTTCTGAGTATATTTTGGCTTTTATCTTTTTATAGTGATTTTGGTCAGTTGGCCGTTGAATTATTAGAACAGTCCTTCAGACAAGATGAAACCATGGCTATGAAATTGCTCACTTATGAACTGAAGAACTGGAGTAATTCAACCTGCCTTAAGTTAGCAGTTTCTTCAAGACTTAGACCTTTTGTAGCTCACACCTGTACACAAATGTTGTTATCTGATATGTGGATGGGAAGGCTGAATATGAGGAAAAATTCCTGGTACAAGGTATACTTTAGAAATAATTTGATATAAAGCATTTAAATGCAAAATTATGTTTCTAAAAATTTAGGTCATACTAAGCATTTTAGTTCCACCTGCCATATTGCTGTTAGAGTATAAAACTAAGGCTGAAATGTCCCATATCCCACAATCTCAAGATGCTCATCAGATGACAATGGATGACAGCGAAAACAACTTTCAGAACATAACAGAAGAGATCCCCATGGTAAGCAGGAAAACATTTTAAAGTAAATATAAGTACAAAAGAATTTTTTTTTTTTTAATTTTAGGAAGTGTTTAAAGAAGTACGGATTTTGGATAGTAATGAAGGAAAGAATGAGATGGAGATACAAATGAAATCAAAAAAGCTTCCAATTACGCGAAAGTTTTATGCCTTTTATCATGCACCAATTGTAAAATTCTGGTTTAACACGGTATGTTTTTAAATTACACAAGCATAATGTTTTGTTATTTATGTAACCTTTACTTTTTCATTAGTTGGCATATTTAGGATTTCTGATGCTTTATACATTTGTGGTTCTTGTACAAATGGAACAGTTACCTTCAGTTCAAGAATGGATTGTTATTGCTTATATTTTTACTTATGCCATTGAGAAAGTCCGTGAGGTATGTCTTTAGTTTTTTTCTACCAATAATTTTACACTTTTTTTTGTTGTTGTTAAACCTTTAGATCTTTATGTCTGAAGCTGGGAAAGTAAACCAGAAGATTAAAGTATGGTTTAGTGATTACTTCAACATCAGTGATACAATTGCCATAATTTCTTTCTTCATTGGATTTGGACTAAGATTTGGAGCAAAATGGAACTTTGCAAATGCATATGATAATCATGTTTTTGTGGCTGGAAGATTAATTTACTGTCTTAACATAATATTTTGGTATGTGCGTTTGCTAGATTTTCTAGCTGTAAATCAACAGGCAGGACCTTATGTAATGATGATTGGAAAAATGGTAAGTTGACAGATGTTTGATAATACTCGTGGCTTGTATTTTAACAGTGTTCATTTTTTAACAGGTGGCCAATATGTTCTACATTGTAGTGATTATGGCTCTTGTATTACTTAGTTTTGGTGTTCCCAGAAAGGCAATACTTTATCCTCATGAAGCACCATCTTGGACTCTTGCTAAAGATATAGTTTTTCACCCATACTGGATGATTTTTGGTGAAGTTTATGCATACGAAATTGATGGTAAGAATTGTATATTTACAGATTTATCTTTTGTTTTTGTTTTTTTCTTTTTTTCTCTCTAAAGTGTGTGCAAATGATTCTGTTATCCCTCAAATCTGTGGTCCTGGGACGTGGTTGACTCCATTTCTTCAAGCAGTCTACCTCTTTGTACAGTATATCATTATGGTTAATCTTCTTATTGCATTTTTCAAGTAAGAATTTTGTTCAATTGTTTGTTATAAGAGTTTATTTTATTTTTATTCATTATTTCTCTAGCAATGTGTATTTACAAGTGAAGGCAATTTCCAATATTGTATGGAAGTACCAGCGTTATCATTTTATTATGGCTTATCATGAGAAACCAGTTCTGCCTCCTCCACTTATCATTCTTAGCCATATAGTTTCTCTGTTTTGCTGCATATGTAAGAGAAGAAAGAAAGATAAGACTTCCGATGGACCAAGTAAGTAAACTATATTAAGGCAAATGTTTTCATCCTTGATTTTCTTCTCCTTTTCCTCCCATAGAACTTTTCTTAACAGAAGAAGATCAAAAGAAACTTCATGATTTTGAAGAGCAGTGTGTTGAAATGTATTTCAATGAAAAAGATGACAAATTTCATTCTGGGAGTGAAGAGAGAATTCGTGTCACTTTTGAAAGGTTCAGAAGCCCTTTAGTTAAAATCGGTTATAATTTGTAAAAAAAGCTTATTTCTCTCCTACAGAGTGGAACAGATGTGCATTCAGATTAAAGAAGTTGGAGATCGTGTCAACTACATAAAAAGATCATTACAATCATTAGATTCTCAAATTGGCCATTTGCAAGATCTTTCAGCCCTGACGGTAGATACATTAAAAACACTCACTGCCCAGAAAGCGTCGGAAGCTAGCAAAGTTCATAATGAAATCACACGAGAACTGAGCATTTCCAAACACTTGGCTCAAAACCTTATTGATGATGGTCCTGTAAGACCTTCTGTATGGAAAAAGCATGGTGTTGTAAATACACTTAGCTCCTCTCTTCCTCAAGGTGATCTTGAAAGTAATAATCCTTTTCATTGTAATATTTTAATGAAAGATGACAAAGATCCCCAGTGTAATATATTTGGTCAAGACTTACCTGCAGTACCCCAGAGAAAAGAATTTAATTTTCCAGAGGCTGGTTCCTCTTCTGGTGCCTTATTCCCAAGTGCTGTTTCCCCTCCAGAACTGCGACAGAGACTACATGGGGTAGAACTCTTAAAAATATTTAATAAAAATCAAAAATTAGGCAGTTCATCTACTAGCATACCACATCTGTCATCCCCACCAACCAAATTTTTTGTTAGTACACCATCTCAGCCAAGTTGCAAAAGCCACTTGGAAACTGGAACCAAAGATCAAGAAACTGTTTGCTCTAAAGCTACAGAAGGAGATAATACAGAATTTGGAGCATTTGTAGGTAAGTTTGGCAAATTCGTATTTGTATATCAATTCTCATTGCAACATCTTTTTTTCTATTAAAGGACACAGAGATAGCATGGATTTACAGAGGTTTAAAGAAACATCAAACAAGATAAAAATACTATCCGTAAGTAAATCCTTATTAAAACACCCACAGTTTTTCAAATTATATGTCTGCACAATATTTGCAGAATAACAATACTTCTGAAAACACTTTGAAACGAGTGAGTTCTCTTGCTGGATTTACTGACTGTCACAGAACTTCCATTCCTGTTCATTCAAAACAAGGTGAGTATTTTGACCATATGAATAGTGTCAGATAGCTTTTTTATATTTTTTAATTTTCTTTTAGCAGAAAAAATCAGTAGAAGGCCATCTACCGAAGACACTCATGAAGTAGATTCCAAAGCAGCTTTAATACCGGTTTGTAGATTTCAACTAAACAGATATATATTTTTTGTGTGTGTGTGTTTTTTTTTTACTGAAGGATTGGTTACAAGATAGACCATCAAACAGAGAAATGTAAGTAAGCTTTTTCTTACCATTAGCTTGCGAGCTTATACTATATTTTTTGGTGTTTCTTTAGGCCATCTGAAGAAGGAACATTAAATGGTGAGTCTGTGTGGTAGATTGAACGTGAAAAAAAATGGTCTCGTTTGTTTATTTGCCATTCTAGGTCTCACTTCTCCATTTAAGCCAGCTATGGATACAAATTACTATTATTCAGGTCAGTAATATTAAAAACAAAATTTAATAGCAGATTTAATTATTTCTCTCTCATTTTTATGCAGCTGTGGAAAGAAATAACTTGATGAGGTTATCACAGAGCATTCCATTTACACCTGTGCCTCCAAGAGGTAAATCCAAAAATTAAAGAAATAAATAAGTGTTAATCTTAAACTTTTTCCATTTGTGTTGCAGGGGAGCCTGTCACAGTGTATCGTTTGGAAGAGAGTTCACCCAACATACTAAATAACAGCATGTCTTCTTGGTCACAACTAGGCCTCTGTGCCAAAATAGAGTTTTTAAGCAAAGAGGAGATGGGAGGAGGTTTACGAAGAGCTGTCAAAGTACAGTGTACCTGGTCAGAACATGATATCCTCAAATCAGGGCATCTTTATATTATCAAATCTTTTCTTCCAGAGGTGGTTAATACATGGTCAAGTATTTACAAAGAAGATACAGTTCTGCATCTCTGTCTGAGAGTAAGTGTCAGTGAATATTTAATAGTGGAACAAACAAGGGTTCTCCCCACCCTCCCTTTTATAGGAAATTCAACAACAGAGAGCAGCACAAAAGCTTACGTTTGCCTTTAATCAAATGAAACCCAAATCCATACCATATTCTCCAAGGTAAATCTTTAATTTTTTTCTGGGATCTTTTATGCTAGTAATATTTATAACTATTTTTTATAAGGTTCCTTGAAGTTTTCCTGCTGTATTGCCATTCAGCAGGACAGTGGTTTGCTGTGGAAGAATGTATGACTGGAGAATTTAGAAAATACAACAATAATAATGGAGATGAGATTATTCCAACTAATACTCTGGAAGAGATCATGCTAGCCTTTAGCCACTGGACTTACGAATATACAAGAGGGGAGTTACTGGTACTTGATTTGCAAGGTAAATTTATTAAAATATTGCTAAGGTGAAATATTATTTGTCTTTTTTATATACACATATAAAGGTGTTGGTGAAAATTTGACTGACCCATCTGTGATAAAAGCAGAAGAAAAGAGGTAATAAGTTTTAACTATTTCATTAAGGCATATGTTGTTTTTTTTAAAATTACCAATTCTACAGATCCTGTGATATGGTTTTTGGCCCAGCAAATCTAGGAGAAGATGCAATTAAAAACTTCAGAGCAAAACATCACTGTAATTCTTGCTGTAGAAAGCTTAAACTTCCAGGTAAAAAATTTCTTAATCAGTATAGTATATAATTTTTTTTAATTGTTGTGGGTGTTCAATGTAGATCTGAAGAGGAATGATTATACGCCTGATAAAATTATATTTCCTCAGGATGAGCCTTCAGATTTGAATCTTCAGCCTGGAAATTCCACCAAAGAATCAGAATCAACTAATTCTGTTCGTCTGATGTTATAATATTAATATTACTGAATCATTGGTTTTGCCTGCACCTCACAGAAATGTTACTGTGTCACTTTTCCCTCGGGAGGAAATTGTTTGGTAATATAGAAAGGTGTATGCAAGTTGAATTTGCTGACTCCAGCACAGTTAAAAGGTCAATATTCTTTTGACCTGATTAATCAGTCAGAAAGTCCCTATAGGATAGAGCTGGCAGCTGAGAAATTTTAAAGGTAATTGATAATTAGTATTTATAACTTTTTAAAGGGCTCTTTGTATAGCAGAGGATCTCATTTGACTTTGTTTTGATGAGGGTGATGCTCTCTCTTATGTGGTACAATACCATTAACCAAAGGTAGGTGTCCATGCAGATTTTATTGGCAGCTGTTTTATTGCCATTCAACTAGGGAAATGAAGAAATCACGCAGCCTTTTGGTTAAATGGCAGTCAAAATTTTCCTCAGTGTATTTAGTGTGTTCAGTGATGATATCACTGGTTCCCAACTAGATGCTTGTTGGCCACGGGAAGGGAAATGACTTGTTCTAATTCTAGGTTCACAGAGGTATGAGAAGCCTGAACTGAAGACCATTTTCAAGAGGGACGGTATTTATGAATCAGGGTTAGGCTCCATATTTAAAGATAGAGCCAGTTTTTTTTTTTAAATAGAACCCAAATTGTGTAAAAATGTTAATTGGGTTTTTTAAACATTGTTTTATCAAGTCACTGTTAAGTAGAAGAAAGCCATGGTAAACTGATACATAACCTAAATTATAAAAGCAGAAACCTAACTCACTCGTCAAGGGAAGTTACCTTTTGAGGAAAGTTAAAGTACTTTTTTCCCTATCTGTATCTATAGCAACAACCCAGAACTTACAAACTTCTCCAAAGATTTTATTGATTGTTATATCAAATCAGAATGTAAACATGAACTCTTGCATATATTTAAAATTGTGTTGGAACATTTGAACATGAATGCTGTTTGTGGTACTTAAGAAATTAATTCAGTTGGATTATCATTATGTGATACTGGCAGATTGCAGTGCAACCTTATGCCAATAAAATGTAATTTAACAGCCCCAGATATTGTTGAATATTCAACAATAACAAGAAAAGCTTTTCATCTAAGTTTTATGCTTTAATTTTTTTTCTTTTTTTTTCTTTTTCTTTTGTTTCCTTGGTACTAATTTTAATTTTTATTTGGAAGGGAGCAGTATAAAGCTTATTTGTATTTAGTAGTGTATCTCATAGATACAGACAAGGCAAGAGATGATAAGCTGTTTAAATAGTGTTTAATATTGATTGGGGGTGGGGAGAAAGAAAAAGTGTATTACTTAAAGATACTATATACGTTTTGTATATCATTAAATCTTTAAAAGAAATGAAATAAATTTATTGTTTACAGATGTTTAGTGAGTTTAATCATTCTGAAAAATTATCTGACATTTTCAGGGTGTCAATTTGAGTATCAGTTTTTTTAAATGAACCATTTGTATACCTGTGCTTTTGATCTCCTGTCCTGTACAATGTTTAAATTAATACTGATTTCTTACTGTCTTCTTAGAAATCTGTTTTTTGTTAGGCCAAAAAAGGGCAATATGGGCTGTCTGTTGATTTTTAATTTTATATTGATTATTTTCACAGGATTATAATAGTAGCTATACTTTTTTTTTTTTTTTTTTTTTTGAGACGGAGTCTCGCTCTGTTGCTTGGGCTGGAGTGCAGTGGTGCGATCTCAGCTCACCACAACCGCCGCCTTCCGGGTTTAAGTGATTCTCCTGCCTCAGCCTCCCGAGTAGCTGGGACTACAGGCACACGCCACCATGCCCAGCTAATTTTTATATTTTTAGTAGAGACAGGGTTTCACTATGTTGGCCAGTGTGGTCACAAACTCCTGACCTTGTGAGCCACCGCACCTGGCTGCTAACACTTATTTAGTGCCTACTGTGTACCAGACATTACTCTAAGTATTTCACATATATTAACCTACTTAATCCTTATAACAATGTTATAAAGAAATAGGTGTTATTATCCTGTTTTGCAGATTTGAAAGTCAAGGTGCTAGAGAGGTAAAGTAACGTCCATAAGATTCTTACGTTTATTTAATAATAAGTAGCAACGGTAGGATTTGAACCCAGGCTGGCTGCCTTTCATCTATACTGTTTTTGTTTTGTTTTGTTTTGTTTTGTTTTGTTTTGTTTGTCTTGGTGGGGCATGGTGGCTCATGCCTGTAATCCCAGCACTTCGGGAGGCCAAGGCAGGTGGATCACTTGGGCTCAGGAGTTTGAGACCAGCCTGGGCAACATGGCAAAATCCTATCTCTGCTAAAAAAAAAAATACAAAAATTAGGCCAGGTGCAGTGGCTCATGCCTGTAATCCCAGCACTTTGGGAGGCCAAGGTGGGCGGATCACAAGGTCAGGAGTTCGAGACCAGCCTGACCAACATAGTGAAACCCCGTCTCTACTAAAAATACAAAAAATTAGCTGGGCATGGCGGTGAGTGCCTGTAATCCCAGCTACTCAGGAGTCTGAGGCAGGAGAATTGCTTGAACCTGGGAGGTGGAGGTTGCAGTGAGCTGAGATCGTGCCATTGCGCTCCAGCCTGGGCAACAGTGCGAGACTCCGTCAAAAAAAAAAAAATAACTGGATGTGATGGTGTGCACCTGTAGTTCCAGCTACTTGGGAGACTGAGGTGGGAGGATCACTTGAGCCTGGGAGACTGAGGCAGCAGTGAGCTGAGATCATGCCACTGCTTTCCAACCTGGGCAACAGAGTGAGATCCTGTCTCAGAAAGAAAAAAAAAAAAAAGACAACCTCTTGCTCTGTTGCCCAGGCTGGAGTGTAGTAGCGTGATCATAGCTCACTGCAGCCGTAAACTCCTGGGCTCAAGCAATCCTCCTGCCACTGCCTCTTGATTAGGTGGAACCACAGGCATGCACCACCACACGTACCTAATTTTATATATATATTTTTTTATTTTTCATTTTTATTTATTTTTGTTTTTTTGAGTTGAAGTCTCACTCTGTTGCCCAGGCCGGAGTACAGTGGCACAATCTTGGCTCACTGCAACCTCTGCCTCCCAAGATCAAGCAATTCTCGTGCTTCAGCCTCCAAAGTAGCTGAGATTACAGGTACCCACCATAATGCCTGGCTGATTTTTGTATTTTTCGTAGAGACAAGGTTTCACCTTGTTGGCCAGGCTGATCTCAAACTCCTGACCTCAAGTGATCCACCTCCCCCGGCTACCCAAAGTACTGGGATTATAGGTGTGAGCCACCATGCCTGGGTAACACCCAACTAATTTTAAATATATATTTTGTAGAGATGGGGTCTAGCCTTGTTGCCCACGCTGGTCTCAAATTCCTGGGCTCAAGTGATCCTCTCGCCTGAGCTTCCCAAAGTGGTAGAATTGCAGGCATGAATTGCTGCACCCAGCCTCATCTGTGCTGTGAATTATGTGCTGTATTGACTCTCAAGCATGATGACCATTGGTGGTTTCTGTACCATTTCCTGTTACTTTACTGAAACACACCTACTCCATTAACTTCTTGGGTTAAGTCTAGAAAGTAACAGTTTACTTGTAAACCACATTTCTTATCCCCAATAAGTATTTTTTTAAGATTATTAAAGTTCATTATTACTACCCTATGATGTGAAAGTGTCATTTGCTTAATCTTTTTAATTTTTTATTCTCAACCTCATCTTACTGAAGAGAATAAAACTCTTTTACCATATTCTTAAAATGTGGAATTCTCGGCCAGGTGCAGTGGCTCACGCCTGTAATTCCATCACTTTGGGAGGCCAAGGTGGGTGGATCATCTGAGGTCAGGAGTTCAAGACCAGCCTGGCCAACATGGTGAAACCCCGTCTCTACTAAAAATACAAAAATTATCTGGGTGTGGTGGCGCGTGCCTGTAGGCCCAGCTACTCAGGAGGCTGAGGCAGGAGAATTGCTTGAACCCAAGAGGTGGAGGTTGCAGTGAGCCTAGATTGCTGCCACTGCACTCCAGCCTGGGTGACAGCAGAACTCTGTCTCAAAAAAAAGATGTGGAATTCTTTTCTGCAAATGTTCTCTAATAGTATACCTTCTTCAGTCTGTCGATATATGTATGCTATTATTTTACAAGTAATACATGTTGATTGTATTGGAAATTATAGAAAAGATTATATTGGATTGTTTAGAAAATATTTTTAAATGTGAAGAAAAATATAAAAATTACTCCCTTGTTCCACTTTCCCCACTCTCAAGTCAGACTATGTTGTTTTCATAGTTAGTAGCTAGCAGTCTACCCCACTAGATTATATGCTTCACAGAGGGAAGGGACCCTCAAGACTTCACTGGATTGAGTAGCACCCAATACCTTGCTTGCTGCCTGGTTTGTGATGGGCATACTGTAAGAAAAAAAAATCTGAATGACAAAATGTTTTTCCATAATACCAGACTTCCTCTTGAAGAGATGGGTCGTAATGTTGTAGTCTTACATGCTTACGTAGACAATCAAAGCAAGAATACTCAATAAATGGCTATTTACCACTTGAAAGAAAGATCAAGTAATTATTTACAGAAAATGAT